TTCCTCCACAAAGATAGAAGTTAATTTTGCTGCATCCCTGGACACCCCGTTGCCAACGACCCAGCATTCCGTTGGTAAGTGAGGCTGGAGGTTGGAGTGGGAGAAATTTCGTGGAAGCTAAGTTCGCAAAGCAGGTACGTTTTTTTTTTTTTTTTAAACGGTTATTTGGGATGAGGAGTACAACGGAACCTAATGTTCCCTCATGCCACCTACAGCACTGCTACTGTTCCCATATCCTTCAACTGGGCATGAAGGCAGCTTCCCACTCACTCTGACAGTGGTGCACCCTGTACCCCCACCCCTCTCTTCAATACCCCAGGGCTAAACGGCCCGAAGCTCCTCTCTACCGGCTGGTGCGCATTCTGGGCCAGGGCGAGCCAAAAGGCAGAAGGGCCTTCGTGCTGCAGTGTCTGGTGAAGACTCAGGCTTAGCCTGGAAGAAGTTTCCAGGCCAACGTGAAGTTTTCCTGTCTTGGGTACATGCGAGCCCCACGCGTCTGCGAGTTTGGGTTAGTGTGTCAACAGGGTCAGTCCCCGTATCTACTTTGCGAAAGCTTCGAGGCGAGCGTGAAGTCAAGGGCTGCGGTGGATGGGGGTAAAAGGCCTCCTCGTCCCACTGCCTGCACCGTCTTGGGGTAACCCCTAACCCCCAGCCGGCGTTTCCCTTTAATGCGCGTGCCCGGCAAGGTCCTCGCGTCCCCTCCCCTCAAGCCACCCCGTCAGCCTCGGTTTCCCCCACTTCTCCCCGTCCTTGTCGTTCCTTCCCCGTGGGACGCCCCTCGCTCACCCCCGTCAGAGCCCAGTCTGCGCGCGGGACCCAGCTGTCACTTTACTTTTCCTCGCCGCCTCCCCACCCCCTCTCCCGACCGGCGGGGCAGCCCGCCCGGGCGCGCTCCCGCCCCCGCCCCCTCGCGGCCGCGCGCCGGAGGAGGAGGGGCGGGGGGAGGAGGGAGGCGCGCGGCGCCGCATGGCCGACGTGGGGCTCGCGCTCTCGCGGTCTCTCCCGGGCGGGCGCGCAGGCACGCGCACTCGCGGGTGCGCGCGCGGACGGCCGGGCGGCGGCGGCTCCCGGAGGTGGTGGCTTCACTTTCCAGGACTCAGGGGCAGCCACAGCGACAGCCGCGGGCAGCAGCCTCAGGAGCCGGAGCTGGAACGGCCGGGGGCGGCGGCAGCGGCGGCGCTGAGGGTGAGTCCGGGCGGGCGCGAGCGCGGCGGGGACTAAATAAATGATTTTTGATTCTTTAATCCAGGATCTAAAATGTCCACTGAGGCACAAAGAGTTGATGACAGTCCAAGCACTAGTGGAGGAAGTTCCGATGGAGATCAACGTGAAAGTGTTCAGCAAGAACCAGAAAGAGAACAAGTTCAGCCCAAGAAAAAGGAGGGAAAAATATCCAGCAAAACCGCTGCTAAATTGTCAACTAGTGCTAAAAGGTACTTCAGTTATTATAACCTTTTTATTGTTGTTAACATAATGTTCTTTGTCTTTATTTTAAAGAATTCAGAAGGAACTTGCAGAAATCACATTGGACCCTCCTCCCAACTGTAGGTAAGTACTCATGGTTTTTTATTTACTTGTATTAAGCACATTTCATTTGTATGTCTTATTTCAGTGCTGGACCCAAAGGAGACAACATTTATGAATGGAGGTCAACTATATTGGGACCCCCAGGATCTGTCTATGAAGGAGGGGTGTTCTTTCTTGACATTACCTTTTCACCAGACTATCCGTTTAAACCCCCTAAGGTCAGTATGAAGTTTTCATTGATTTTTAGCAACTAACAAAATATAACTTTACATTTTCTTGTAGGTTACCTTCCGAACAAGAATCTATCACTGTAATATTAACAGCCAAGGTGTGATCTGTCTGGACATCTTAAAGGACAACTGGAGTCCGGCTTTAACTATTTCTAAAGTTCTCCTCTCCATCTGCTCACTTCTTACAGATTGCAACCCTGGTAAGAGACTTTAAATCTAGTATGAATTGGAGAAGAAGGCTTTTTTTTTTTTTTTTTTTTTGAGGTGATTTCGAAGCCTGGCCTGCTTTGCCTCCAAGTCAGCTGAAATGGAATCTGTTACCCTGAATAAGCCTGTATATGACAGCCTGTTCTCTCTACAGATATTCCTGCTTAAAGGAATAGATTCATTCCACCAAAGCCTTCTCTCAGCAATCAAAAAGACTTCTGTTCAGTGAACTAGTTTTTTTTTTTTGCTCCGTTTCAGAAAATTACAAATGCATTCTGCAAAAACTTAAAAATCACTCCTAACTAAAGCAGAACCACATAAGTAAAAGAAATAGATTTTGAAATAATGCTATTGATAGTAAGAACAAGCCTAAAAATAATGTTCCATAAAACCAAAGACAGCCTGCCTCATATGAGACTAGAAGAGAATTTGTAAAATACATGCTAACATTTAGTTTATCACACTTTTTAACACATAAAAATAAAGTTTCCTAATTGGTTTTTATGAATGTTGACACTTCTAGAATCTTAAATAGAGTTGTTTATTTTAAAGTAGTCAAATGTCCATTCTTTTGCTTAATGGACTTATTTCACACTGTTATCTGGTACACTTTCAATCTCTGTAGGTTTTTTTACCTACAGAGGTAGGAAAGATTAGGTTAGATTGAAGTTTATCTTAAATCTATCTTCAAATTATCACAAAAACAAGTTTGATAGAATAGGAATAAATAAGATTTTCCTACACTGAATCTGTAGAGCTATTTTAACCCGGAAATGCTGTCACCTCAAAAATAGGCCTTGTATAATGATACAAATTTAACTCACTTAAAAAATACTTTCTCACTCTTATCCATACATAAACTTATTTTCTAAATCTTTTTCATACTCTTTTTGTAATTTGCACTTGTCTCTTTAAAGAATTTTTGGTCCATTCCAACACAGATGTTCTTTAGGGTATGACTACCCATCCTTATCAGCATGATATTTGTAGACAGCAGATGTAGATTTGAAAACCAGTTTAATTGTTTATTAGTCATATCACATTGGATGGGTCACTTAACTTTCCACAGGCTTAGTTTTTGATATAAAATTGGGATTAGTACCAGCCCTGCCTAAATCACTGGATTCCTCTGAGGTTAAAATGAGATGGTATATGTGAAAGCCATTTATAAATGGTAATGTGTTGTTGATATTGTTACCCAGAGTATTTGGGACACCAAATGGGCCCACAATAGGTGACCGATAAACACCTACTCAGTTGAATTTAACTGGGGAGATAGTATCGAATAGTATCTAACGCCGTCACCTCAACATTGACACTTGGATTTTACAATCGAAAAAAGCTGAACCTTGACTTAGTAGGATTATCACTCAGGTGGCAGATGTCCAAACGTTATCAGCCAGTCGATGGGTGCACCAGCAATAATCATTCTGTTTTCAATGCAATTGTCTAGGTAGATCTAACTGCTGGTCTTATTAGGCCACCACTTCATGATGGTGTTTATTGAGCCTGATAGAGCATTCTTTTTTTTTTTTTTTTTTTTTTTGAGATGGAGTCTCGCTCTGTCGCCCAGGCTGGATTGCAATGGCACGATCTCAGCTCACTGCATCCTCTCCTCCCGGGTTCAAGCGATTCTCCTGCCTCAGCCTCCCGAGTAGCTGGGTCTACAGGCCCCACCACCATGCCTGGCTAATTTTTTGTATTTTTAGTAGAGACAAGGCTTCACCGTGTTAGCCAGGATGGTCTCAATCTCCTGACCTCGTGATCCGCCCGCCTCGGCCTCCCAAAGTGCTGGGATGACAGGCGTGAGCCACCCAACCAGCCAAGCATTCTTATTTGTTAGACGTTACCTGGCTTTTTCTGAGTTTAGTCTTGCTTACTAAACATTATTTAATTTGTGAATTGCCAAAGTTGAGAATACCATTGGGGAATCAAATTTCTGTGCTTTCTTATTTGTAAGTACTTTCTTCTGGAGTCATTATTTAACACATAAAATTTAAGTTCTATTTGGTTTCATCTTTTGAAGTTTGTTTTTGCTATTTTGTGGACTTTTTAAAAACTCTTAGATGTTTGGTAATATTCTTTATATGAAATCTGTTTCTTTAACAATTATTTAAAATGTGCTTATATTATGGCCTTCAGACCTATTTAAAAAATGGGTATTTTACCTCATGCAAAATTAATCATTGTGAGAACACTGACAATTAGAAGATCAACAGTTTTCCTTTACCTGATGCTTAGTTTACAGAGTTATGGCTATAAATATTTCTAACCTTTTTTTCCTTCTTGAGACGTGTATAGGTCTGTATATCATCTAGCATTATTTTATTAATCTCATTTCTATTTGTCTGCTCTACTACTGTTACTCTCTAAAGTGTTTTTGAGCTTGTTTTGTTCTAAACTCAGTTATGATGTATCATTTAAAATTTTCCCCCAAATATGTATGACTCTTATGAGACAGTCAGAAAGTTGACAATGAAACATTTGATATTGAGAAATTATTGCCAGAAATTTTTGAGCATGACAATGGAATTGTACCTGTCCTTACCTTTTAGACATCTGTACTGGACTATTTGCAAATAAAATTCTTTGATATATGGAATTTAGTTCAAAATAATCCAGAAAGATTGTAGA